CTGGCCAATGTCTTATTAGAAGCAGTACCTTCCTTCCCATGAATTCTGGGTATTGAGCCCATCCGCACCCCCTCCACTTCCCTGCTCAATGACAAGGAACATCTTTTTCCTGGTGAGGGGAAGGGTGTAGGGTATCTTATTCACCCTCTGAGGGCCAAATAATGTGTAATACCACCCACCCCATCCTATAGGAGCTGCCCCCACCAGGCAGGGGGGTAGGTGAGAATGGGCATCTTAAAGGTGGGAGTGACTCAGTCTGGAGTTCGGGAAGGGTTTTGGGCAGATGAATCCGAGGAGAGATCTGAAGGGCTCTGGGGGTTACTGTGGCTAAGAGGATGAGACCCATTGGACAGAGGAAAGAGCAGAGAAGACACCTTATGGGTGTGCAGTGCTGTGTGCCTGTTTTACATCCTTGTATTCCTGTAGCACCTGGCTAGACGCCTTATTCATAGCAGTCACACTTAAAACGTAGATGTTATCAAATTAACTATCAAGTGAAAGTTCACTTAAGGACTTTCCCAGCTCTTCCCCTCTGCAGGCGTTGAAAGGACAGGAACAGAACTTTCCGGACACTTCCCTTACCACGAGTCCACGTTAGAGCAAGGTGCTGAGGGAGGGAGGTCGGGCCAGGCTTCCTTTTGAGAACATAAGCTGGTGCGGAGGGCGCGAGGGGAGAGGGGTTTGAGGGACAAGCGTGCCGGAATCCACGCTGTCAGTGAACATCACTGGGCTGTACCAGTACGTGTGACTACCGAAGCTCGAGCCCCGAACCCAGCCGCTTCCCTAGGGGTCCAGCAGCAGCGGGCGCGAATCGGCACATTACCGGGGGACCGCGGGGCGCTCAGGACTGCGACAACTCTGTGGGTTACCGCGCCGGCCTAGCGGCCCAGCGACGCCCCCCAGCGGCCAGAGAAGGCCGCGCTTCTCGGGGTTGGCCCACCCAACCGCTCTGCGGGTAGGACCGAGGAGCAAAGCATTATCGCGAGATCAGGGCCACTATTTGAGCGCATGCGCAAGACATGCTAGTCTCTTTTCCGGTTAGCGCGGCGTGAGAAGCCATGAGGTGAGTTGGTCCTGAAAGCCCTATCCGCGTTCGCCCTGAGCGCCCTGTCGCTTCTCTCCCGCAGCAGCAAAGTCTCTCGCGACACCCTGTACGAGGCGGTGCGGGAAGTCCTGCACGGGAACCAGCGCAAGCGCCGCAAGTGAGTGCCGACCCTGGGGCACGGCGCGGGTGGGCGGGTGCTTAACCCCCCTCCTCTCTCGAAGGTTCCTGGAGACGGTGGAGTTGCAGATCAGCTTGAAGAACTATGATCCCCAGAAGGACAAGCGCTTCTCGGGCACCGTCAGGTTGGCACCGTTCTGATCCCACCCAGCCCTCAGTAACCTGTTGGTGCTGTCCCCCAAAACGCAGGCTTAAGTCCACTCCCCGCCCTAAGTTCTCTGTGTGTGTCCTGGGGGACCAGCAGCACTGTGACGAGGCTAAGGCCGTGGATATCCCCCACATGGACATCGAGGCGCTGAAAAAACTCAACAAGAATAAAAAACTGGTCAAGAAGCTGGGTGAGTCCGGCCGCTGTGGTTTTGCATGTGAGAAGCAATGCCAATGGCTTCCTCTCTCTATCAGCCAAGAAGTATGATGCGTTTTTGGCCTCAGAGTCTCTGATCAAGCAGATTCCACGAATCCTCGGCCCAGGTTTAAATAAGGCAGGAAAGTTCCCTTCCCTGCTCACACACAACGAAAACATGGTGGCCAAAGTGGATGAGGTGAAGTCCACAATCAAGTTCCAAATGAAGAAGGTGAGTGGGTCTGGCGGGTTGCTATGGGTGAAACCTGACTTGATCCTCTCTTCCCTCCTCCCAGGTGTTATGTCTGGCTGTAGCTGTTGGTCACGTGAAGATGACAGACGATGAGCTTGTGTATAACATTCACCTGGCTGTCAACTTCTTGGTGTCATTGCTCAAGAAAAACTGGCAGAATGTCCGGGCCTTATATATCAAGAGCACCATGGGCAAGCCCCAGCGCCTATATTAAGGCACATTTGAATAAATTCTATTACCAGTTCCCTCTGTCTGCCTGTGATTGAGGGTGGGGGG